ACCCTGTGCCTGGGACTCAGCTTAGCCACACACACCGGCCCCACCCCTCCGGGGTCTCTTTCACCTGTCACCCGCCATTAACCCCGTCAGCTTCTCTCCAATGACACCCCAGGGTTGTCCTACAGGGCCACCGAAGCCTGAAGCTCCTGTGAGTGGGGCCGATAAGAGGCCATTTTGAAAAGTCCTCAGCATGGGCTTCGCCTTTAGATCCACGTCGTTTCTCCTTTCTAACCCGAGATGTGTCCCTTGGGTGCGAAGCGACACCAGCGATTCTCTCGGAGGCCCCGGTGGCTCACCCCCACGACTCCCCGGGGAGGCGGTCCCCATCCCTAGGGAAACCCGGCCCGCCCAGCCTTTGTTGCAGAAACCGCACACGGAGCCATATTTGCTTTCAGCCAAAGGCAGACGTGGTCGGAGGAGTCGGAAGGGCAGGGGCGGACCCGAAACCCGCCGTGCGCCCCACTTCTCCATCGCGCTCCTTCCTGGACTCTGAGGAAGAGAAAATGCGCTCGACCACCTAAGGACCGCGTCTCCACCTTCCACCTTCCCAATCATCTGCAGCTTCCCAATCTGCAGCAAGGTGTCACAAGGGCTTCTCCGCAGCTATGATTTCTAACACCATGCCCCGGGCCAGGAGCCTCAGGGTGCCCGTTCGGGAAAATGGGAGCCGAATCAGGATCACCCCATGCGCCCCCGCACCCTTCCCCCGCCGGTTCCAACGCCCGGGCGCCCCTAGACCGGGGGGGGGGTTCTGAGGTGGACTTCCTGCGCCTCCTCGCAGCTTCCCTCCAACTCCACTAAACGGGCACAGAGACGCCACCGCTGTCCCAGAGGCAGTCGGCTACCGGTCCCCGCTCCCGAGCTCCGCCAGAGCGCGCGAGGGCCTCCAGCGGCCGCCCCTCCCCCACAGCAGGGGCGGGGTCCCGCGCCCACCGGAAGGAGCGGGCTCGGGGCGGGCGGCGCTGATTGGCCGGGGCGGGCCTGACGCCGACGCGGCTATAAGAGACCACAAGCGACCCGCAGGGCCAGACGTTCTTCGCCGAGAGTCGTCGGGGTTTCCTGCTTCAACAGTGCTTGGACGGAACCCGGCGCTCGTTCCCCACCCCGGCCGGCCGCCCATAGCCAGCCCTCCGTCACCTCTTCACCGCACCCTCGGACTGCCCCAAGGCCCCCGCCGCCGCTCCAGCGCCGCGCAGCCACCGCCGCCGCCGCCGCCTCTCCTTAGTCGCCGCCATGACGACCGCGTCCACCTCGCAGGTGCGCCAGAACTACCACCAGGACTCAGAGGCCGCCATCAACCGCCAGATCAACCTGGAGCTCTACGCCTCCTACGTTTACCTGTCCATGGTGAGCGCGGGCGGGCCTAAGCGGTGGCGGGGCTAGTATAACACATTCAGTGTTCCCCTTTCAGTCTTACTACTTTGACCGCGATGATGTGGCTTTGAAGAACTTTGCCAAATACTTTCTTCACCAATCTCATGAGGAGAGGGAACATGCTGAGAAACTGATGAAGCTGCAGAACCAACGAGGTGGCCGAATCTTCCTTCAGGATATCAAGGTGAACAAAAGATCCTAGGGGTGTCATACTTCTGGTAGAGATGCATTAACCTATTCTCATTCAGAAACCAGACTGTGATGACTGGGAGAGCGGGCTGAATGCAATGGAGTGTGCATTACATTTGGAAAAAAATGTGAATCAGTCACTACTGGAACTGCACAAACTGGCCACTGACAAAAATGACCCCCATGTGAGTATTGGAACCCCAGGAAATAAATGGAGGCCCACTAACTGTCTTCCCCATTGTTTTGCAGTTGTGTGACTTCATTGAGACACATTACCTGAATGAGCAGGTGAAAGCCATCAAAGAATTGGGTGACCACGTGACCAACTTGCGCAAGATGGGAGCGCCCGAATCTGGCTTGGCGGAATATCTCTTTGACAAGCACACCCTGGGAGACAGTGATAATGAAAGCTAAGCCTCGGGCTAATTTCCCCATAGCCGTGGGGTGACTTCCCTGGTCACCAAGGCAGTGCATGCATGTTGGGGTTTCCTTTACCTTTTCTATAAGTTGTACCAAAACATCCACTTAAGTTCTTTGATTTGTACCATTCCTTCAAATAAAGAAATTTGGTACCCAGGTGTTGTCTTTGAGGTCTTGGGATGAATCAGAAATCTATCCAGGCTATCTTCCAGATTCCTTAAGTGCCGTTGTTCAGTTCTAATCACACTAATCAAAAAGAAACGAGTATTTGTATTTATTAAACTCATTAGTTTGGGCAGTATACTAAGGTGTGGCTGTCTTGGATTCAGATAGAACTAAGGGTTCCCGACTCTGAATCCAGAGTCTGAGTTAAATGTTTCCAATGGTTCAGTCTAGCTTTCACAGTTTTTATGAATAAAAGGCATTAAAGGCTGAAGTAGTCTGGGATTTTTATCTATTAAGCTAACC